ACGGGCTCCTTGCAATTATTATGGGATGTCAGGATGTGGGTAGGAGAGTAAAATTATTATGGGATAGCTTTCCAGTGTTAGAGGAAAAGAGATTAGATGTCCATCTGTGGGGCGACAGTAGGGCTGTTGATCATTATGGGTTATCTTTTTGATAGAGGAGGGGTACTTACTATAGGCTGTGGAGCTAGAAGAGGGAAGGCTGGGGGTGATGTGAGCCTCTAGACCCTGGCCTGCAGGGACTGAGGGCAGCTCTAGGGGGTTAGTTATTATGGGATGTCAGTATAGAAAGTGGGAGACTGATTATTACGGGATGTGTGTGGGAGGAGGCCGAGTGTCCGTTGTTGTAGTATGGGGGGGGGTGAGTTTCTGACTATTATGGGATATCAAACTGGGGGTGGATGAAGGATGGTTATTATGGGATGTCTGTGGGGGATGGGGCTGAATATTATGGGATATGAGGCATAAGTGCTGCGAGGGGTGCTTATTATGGGATGGCCATGGGGAGGGAGGGGTGATGAATTATTATGGGATGTTAGCATTAGGTCCAAGAGTGAAGAAGAAGTTGGCAAAGGATGTCTATTATGGGATGTCTAAGAGGGTTAGTTGCAAAAGGTCTGCAATATTTTGAGATGTCAGCAGTCTCTGGCATATGTGTATGAAATGTGGGGGGGCAGGGTGTGTGTGTGTTGTGTGTGTGTGTGTGTGTGTGTGTGTGTGTGTGTGTGTGTGTGTTGGGGGGGGGGGTGTCCGTGTGTATTATGGGATGGCCAGGAGGTGGGCGGTTGCCCAGGTGACGCGCGCGCGCCCGCTGCGAAGGGGGCGTGGCCAGTGGTTGCCTGAGCGACGAGGGGGCGGGGGTTGCCCGGGAGACCTGGGGAGGAGGGTGGCGGTAGTGGAAGGGGGGGGTTGGAGTTGGTTGAGGTTATTATGGGCTGTCCGTGGGGGGGCGGGGCCTGTGCGGTGGGATTTCCCGGCCGGTGTTTCAGGCCCTTTAAGAGGCGACGCTGGAGCCGGAGCCATTTTCCCCCCTTCGGCCGCGGCGAGGAGGAGCCGGAGCGGGAGTGACACCGAGCCGGACCCAGCGCGACCTGCGGCGGCTCCGGGGTGAGGAGAGCGCGGGGTTCCCAAAGAGACGCTGTTCTGTGTTTCTCCCCCCTCCCCCGCACAGTGACTCGGGCCAGTGTAGAGGTCCTCAGGCCGCCGGCAGGAGCAGCTGGGCCAATTCCCTGGCCGGGAGCGGAAGGGGATGGCGTCGGGCCTGGGCTCCCCGTCCCCCTGCTCGGCGGGCAGTGAGGAGGAGGATATGGATGCACTTTTGAACAACAGCCTGCCCCCACCCCACCCAGGTAACATCTTCCCCAAGGGCCCATGGCGGGAACCTGCCTACCACTCTTTGCCAAATATATGTAGAAAATGAAGAGGACCCAGAAGAGGATTTGTCAGAAACAGAGACTCCAAAGCTCAAGAAGAAGAAAAAGCCTAAGAAACCTCGGGACCCTAAAATCCCTAAGAGCAAGCGCCAAAAAAAGGAGGTGAGTGGGTGACTGAATGTTACGGGGAATCATGTCTCCCTCTTCCCCCCTTGCCCTGCTCCAGCGTATGCTCTTATGCCGGCAGCTGGGGGACAGCTCTGGGGAGGGGCCAGAGTTTGTGGAGGAGGAGGAAGAGGTGGCTCTGCGCTCAGACAGTGAGGGCAGCGACTATACTCCTGGCAAGAAGAAGAAGAAGAAGCTTGGACCTAAGAAAGAGAAGAAGAGCAAATCCAAGCGGAAGGAGGAGGAGGAGGAGGAGGATGATGATGATGATTCAAAGGTGCCTGGACCTCCATCCTCTTCTTTGTACTGCAGGTACTTACTTGACTTTGCTCTTTCTGCAGGAGCCTAAATCATCTGCTCAGCTCCTGGAAGACTGGGGCATGGAAGACATTGACCACGTGTTCTCAGAGGAGGATTATCGAACCCTCACCAACTACAAGGCCTTCAGCCAGTTTGTCAGGTAAAACAGAAGGGGTTTGGGGAAGGGGGAGGTTTCCCTCTGCTCTTGTGCATTTCTCCACCAGACCCCTCATTGCTGCCAAAAATCCCAAGATTGCTGTCTCCAAGATGATGATGGTTTTGGGTGCAAAATGGCGGGAGTTCAGTACCAATAACCCCTTCAAAGGCAGTTCTGGGGCATCAGTGGCAGCTGCGGCAGCAGCAGCGGTAGCTGTGGTGGAGAGCATGGTGACAGCCACTGAGGTTGCACCACCACCTCCCCCTGTGGAGGTGCCTATCCGCAAGGCCAAGACCAAGGAGGGCAAAGGTGAAATGGGGTTCAAATGGGAGTGGGGGTGTGTGGTATATATTTGGATATATCCTGATTTTAGGTCCCAATGCTCGGAGGAAGCCCAAGGGCAGCCCTCGTGTACCTGATGCCAAGAAGCCTAAACCCAAGAAAGTAGCTCCCCTGAAAATCAAGCTGGGAGGTTTTGGTTCCAAGCGTAAGAGATCCTCGGTGAGAGCCCAGCCCATCGCTTTAGGGAGGGTACGTCTAACCTTATTCTTTTTCATCCTGCCAGAGTGAGGATGATGACTTAGATGTGGAATCTGACTTCGATGATGCCAGTATCAATAGCTATTCTGTTTCTGATGGTTCCACCAGCCGTAGTAGCCGCAGCCGCAAGAAACTCCGAACCACTAAAAAGAAAAAGAAAGGTGTGTTTCTCTTCTGTATATTTGTGATGGGACAATAACTGGGCTTTCCCTCTTCCTTGCCCAGGCGAGGAGGAGGTGACTGCTGTGGATGGTTATGAGACAGACCACCAGGACTATTGCGAGGTGTGCCAGCAAGGCGGTGAGATCATCCTGTGTGATACCTGTCCCCGTGCTTACCACATGGTCTGCCTGGATCCCGACATGGAGAAGGCTCCCGAGGGCAAGTGGAGCTGCCCACACTGCGTGAGTGTCTGGCCATTGTGGCCCCTTGGAACTAATAATCTGAATCTGTGGTCCTTTACTGCAGGAGAAGGAAGGCATCCAGTGGGAAGCTAAAGAGGACAATTCGGAGGGTGAGGAGATCCTGGAAGAGGTTGGGGGAGACCTCGAAGAGGAGGATGACCACCATATGGAATTCTGTCGGGTCTGCAAGGATGGTGGGGAACTGCTCTGCTGTGATACCTGTCCTTCTTCCTACCACATCCACTGCCTGAATCCCCCACTTCCAGAGATCCCCAACGGTGAATGGCTCTGTCCCCGTTGTACGGTGAGTGACTGATCTCAGCCGGGGCAAAAAATATTTGAGATTAAGTTGTCTCTTTTTCTCTCAGTGTCCAGCTCTGAAGGGCAAAGTGCAGAAGATCCTAATCTGGAAGTGGGGTCAGCCACCATCTCCCACACCAGTGCCTCGGCCTCCAGATGCTGATCCCAACACGCCCTCCCCAAAGCCCTTGGAGGGGCGGCCAGAGCGGCAGTTCTTTGTGAAATGGCAAGGCATGTCTTACTGGCACTGCTCCTGGGTTTCTGAACTGCAGGTAAGTTTAGGATAGTCTGGAGATGTAGGGGCCTTGGTGGCTGATTTTCTCTTTCCGCTCAAAGCTGGAGCTGCACTGTCAGGTGATGTTCCGAAACTATCAGCGGAAGAATGATATGGATGAGCCACCTTCTGGGGACTTTGGTGGTGATGAAGAGAAAAGCCGAAAGCGAAAGAACAAGGACCCTAAATTTGCAGAGATGGAGGAACGCTTCTATCGCTATGGGATAAAACCCGAGTGGATGATGATCCACCGAATCCTCAACCACAGGTACCAGCTGAGCACACGGGAGACGGGCAGTCGGCTCTGAGGGTTTTCTCTCCTGGACTTGCAGTGTGGACAAGAAGGGCCACGTCCACTACTTGATCAAGTGGCGGGACTTACCTTACGATCAGGCTTCTTGGGAGAGTGAGGATGTGGAGATCCAGGATTACGACCTGTTCAAGCAGAGCTATTGGAATCACAGGTGAGTGATTTTGGGTGAGGCATAGAGTTGTTTTGGGCAGCTGTGTGATGTCTTTCTTCTTTAGGGAGTTAATGAGGGGTGAGGAAGGCCGACCAGGCAAGAAGCTCAAGAAGGTGAAGCTTCGGAAGTTGGAGAGGCCTCCAGAAACGCCAACAGTTGATGTGAGTGGGGGTGGAAGGGACTGTAGTTTGTTCCAGCTCTTGACTTCTCTGTTTCATCCTTCAGCCAACAGTGAAGTATGAGCGACAGCCAGAGTACCTGGATGCTACAGGTGGAACCCTGCACCCCTATCAAATGGAGGGCCTGAATTGGTTGCGCTTCTCCTGGGCTCAGGGCACTGACACCATCTTGGCTGATGAGATGGGCCTTGGGAAAACTGTACAGACAGCAGTCTTCCTGTATTCCCTTTACAAGGAGGTAAGGAAATCTGGGGTGGATAGTTTTTTGTGCTCAGTCCTGACTCTCCTCTTTTTTCTCAAAGGGTCATTCCAAAGGCCCCTTCCTAGTGAGCGCCCCTCTTTCTACCATCATCAACTGGGAGCGGGAGTTTGAAATGTGGGCTCCAGACATGTATGTCGTAACCTATGTGGGTGACAAGGACAGCCGTGCCATCATCCGAGAGAATGAGTTCTCCTTTGAAGACAATGCCATTCGTGGTGGCAAGAAGGCCTCCCGCATGAAGGTATCTCAGGGGAGGGAAGCCACCCTAGAGAAACTAGTAGTGACCAAGTTGCCTTCATGTGCAGAAAGAGGCATCTGTGAAATTCCATGTGCTGCTGACATCCTATGAATTGATCACCATTGACATGGCTATTTTGGGCTCTATTGATTGGGCCTGCCTCATCGTGGATGAAGCCCATCGGCTGAAGAACAATCAGTCTAAGGTGAGGGCTGAGGGAGGGATGTTGGAGCCCCCTGGATTTCACCTTTCTCCATCTGCTTCACCAGTTCTTCCGGGTATTGAATGGTTACTCACTCCAGCACAAGCTGTTGCTGACTGGGACACCATTACAAAACAATCTGGAAGAGTTGTTTCATCTGCTCAACTTTCTCACCCCCGAGAGGTTCCAGTAAGTATGTGTTTATCTGTAATCGGCTCATATCCAATAACTTTTTTCCTTTTTCTTTCTGAAGCAATTTGGAAGGTTTTTTGGAGGAGTTTGCTGACATTGCCAAGGAGGACCAGATAAAAAAACTGCATGACATGCTGGGGCCGCACATGTTGCGGCGGCTCAAAGCCGATGTGTTCAAGAACATGCCCTCCAAGACAGAACTAATTGTGCGTGTGGAGCTGAGCCCTATGCAGAAGTGAGTTGGGAGGGACAGAAGCAGACTCCATTGTCTAACCTGTCTTTCTACCTTGCCCATGTAGGAAATACTACAAGTACATCCTCACTCGAAATTTTGAAGCACTCAATGCCCGAGGTGGTGGCAACCAGGTGTCTCTGCTGAATGTGGTGATGGATCTTAAGAAGTGCTGCAACCATCCATACCTCTTCCCTGTGGCTGCAATGGTATGTAGTGCCATCTCCTGTTCCTCCCTGGGTTTAATACTTTTTTCTTTGCATTTGTTCTCAGGAAGCTCCTAAGATGCCTAATGGCATGTATGATGGCAGTGCCCTAATCAGAGCATCTGGGAAATTATTGCTGCTGCAGAAAATGCTCAAGAACCTTAAGGAGGGTGGGCATCGTGTACTCATCTTTTCCCAGGTATCATGTGGACTGGGAGCTTTAGGGAACAGTCTTCCATAATTAAACCGTGCTTCTTTTGCAGATGACCAAGATGCTAGACCTGCTAGAGGATTTCTTGGAACATGAAGGTTATAAATACGAACGCATCGATGGTGGAATCACTGGGAACATGCGGCAAGAGGCCATTGACCGCTTCAATGGTGAGAGAGAAGGAGTTGTTTAGTTTCAGGAAACTTCTAATGGTGTTTTTGGTTCTTTTATTAGCACCGGGTGCTCAGCAGTTCTGCTTCTTGCTTTCCACTCGAGCTGGGGGCCTTGGAATCAATCTGGCCACTGCTGACACAGTTATTATCTATGACTCTGACTGGAACCCCCATAATGACATTCAGGTGAGCAGAGGCAGCAGGCAGCCTTAATAAGTAATTTCTGGCTTTATTTCCTGTTCAACTCCAGGCCTTTAGCAGAGCTCACCGGATTGGGCAAAATAAAAAGGTAATGATCTACCGGTTTGTGACCCGTGCGTCAGTGGAGGAGCGCATCACGCAGGTGGCAAAGAAGAAAATGATGCTGACGCATCTAGTGGTGCGGCCTGGGCTGGGCTCCAAGACTGGATCTATGTCCAAACAGGAGCTTGATGATATCCTCAAATTTGGCACTGAGGAACTATTCAAGGATGAAGCCACTGATGGAGGTGAGGTAGTCAGGAACTTACGTTTTGGTGTGCTTTGGGGATGTGGGCCCTTGATTTTTTATAGGAGGAGACAACAAAGAGGGAGAAGATAGCAGTGTTATCCACTACGATGATAAGGCCATTGAACGGCTGCTAGACCGTAACCAGGATGAGACTGAAGACACAGAATTGCAGGGCATGAATGAATATTTGAGCTCATTCAAAGTGGCCCAGTATGTGGTACGGGAAGAAGAAATGGGGGTGAGTATGAATCCAAGGCAATCCTGTGCTTGACTCCTGAGTCCTGGCCCTCCCTCTGTCCCAGGAGGAAGAGGAGGTAGAACGGGAAATCATTAAACAGGAAGAAAGTGTGGATCCTGACTACTGGGAGAAATTGCTGCGGCACCATTATGAGCAGCAGCAAGAAGATCTAGCCCGAAATCTGGGCAAAGGAAAAAGAATCCGTAAACAGGTCAACTACAATGATGGCTCCCAGGAGGACCGAGGTGTGTGTGGCCGGCCCCGCCCCCCACCCATGGGGCCCCGCTCATCTGCCCTCTCTCCCTCCAGATTGGCAGGACGACCAGTCCGACAACCAGTCCGATTACTCAGTGGCTTCAGAGGAAGGTGATGAAGACTTTGATGAACGTTCAGAAGGTGAGGGCTGTGCTTTTTTTGTTGCTTTTCTATGTGTCACTCATTCATCTTTTTCTTCTTGCAGCTCCCCGTAGGCCCAGTCGTAAGGGCCTGCGGAATGATAAAGATAAGCCATTGCCTCCTCTGTTGGCCCGTGTTGGTGGGAATATTGAAGTAAGTGCCATACGATTCTAAGGAGGGGTGAGCTGCCTCTCACCTGGGTTTCTTCTTCCCCTAGGTACTTGGTTTTAATGCTCGTCAGCGAAAAGCCTTTCTTAATGCAATTATGCGATATGGTATGCCACCTCAGGATGCTTTTACTACCCAGTGGCTTGTAAGAGACCTGCGAGGCAAATCAGAGAAAGAGTTCAAGTGAGTTGAGGGCTGGAGTGGACTGATCTAGACTATTTAACTCTTTCTCTACTTCTTTACACAGGGCATATGTCTCTCTTTTCATGCGGCATTTATGTGAGCCGGGGGCAGATGGGGCTGAGACCTTTGCTGATGGTGTCCCCCGAGAAGGCCTGTCTCGCCAGCATGTCCTTACTAGAATTGGTGTTATGTCTTTGATTCGCAAGAAGGTGAGCCCTGAGCCTCTTGCCATTGTTTCTAGTGGGTCTTCAACTTCTTGTCCCATTGCTACAGGTTCAGGAGTTTGAACATGTTAATGGGCGCTGGAGCATGCCTGAACTGGCTGAGGTGGAGGAAAACAAGAAGATGTCCCAGCCAGGGTCACCCTCCCCAAAAACTCCTACACCCTCCACTCCAGGGGACACGCAGCCCAACACTCCTGCACCTGTCCCACCTGCTGGTAAGTCTGCCTGTCCTATCATTTTCTGTCCCTTCCTAATTGATTGTCTTTTATTGTTCTGCAGAAGATGGGATAAAAATAGAGGAAAATAGCCTCAAAGAAGAAGAGAGCATAGAAGGAGAAAAGGAGGTTAAATCTACAGCCCCTGAGACTGCCATTGAGGTAAGAGATGGGGTGACTGAATGCCATACTAACTGTTTTGTTTTTGTTTTTTTTTCCTTTGAAGTGTACACAGGCCCCTGCCCCTGCCTCAGAGGATGAAAAGGTCGTTGTTGAACCCCCTGAGGGAGAGGAGAAAGTGGAAAAGGCAGAGGTGAAGGAGAGAACAGAGGAACCTATGGAGACAGAGCCCAAAGGTAAAGGTATCCACATTTTTTTTGTTTGTTTGAGGTATAGTCTCAATAACATTTCTTCCCCTAGGTGCTGCTGATGTAGAGAAGGTGGAGGAAAAGTCAGCAATAGATCTGACCCCTATTGTGGTAGAAGACAAAGGTGGGTGTTTGGAGAAGTTGATTGTGGTTCAGGAGCTGACATTTTTCTTCCCCATATTCTGTAGAAGAGAAGAAAGAAGAAGAAGAGAAAAAAGAGGTGATGCTTCAGAATGGAGAGACCCCCAAGGACCTGAATGATGAGAAACAGAAGAAAAATATTAAACAACGTTTCATGTTTAACATTGCAGATGGTGGTTTTACTGGTATGGAAATGAGGGGCCCACCAGGGTTAGAACCACCCCCAACCTTCCCTAAATTCCTCCTCAGAGTTGCACTCCCTTTGGCAGAATGAAGAGCGGGCAGCCACAGTTACCAAGAAGACTTATGAGATCTGGCATCGACGGCATGACTACTGGCTGCTAGCCGGCATTATAAAGTATCCTTTGCCTGAATCTGTACTGAGGCTTTTGTTTTGTTTTTCCTGAGCACTTTTCCAATAGCCATGGCTATGCCCGGTGGCAAGACATCCAGAATGACCCACGCTATGCCATCCTCAATGAGCCTTTCAAGGGTGAAATGAACCGTGGCAATTTCTTAGAGATCAAGAATAAATTTCTAGCTCGAAGGTTTAAGGTGAGCGGTTGGGGAGGAATATATTGCTTAAGCGAACTCCCGTTTCCTCTTATCCCTTGTCCAGCTCTTAGAACAAGCTCTGGTGATTGAGGAACAGCTGCGCCGGGCTGCTTACTTGAACATGTCAGAAGACCCTTCTCACCCTTCCATGGCCCTCAACACCCGCTTTGCTGAGGTGGAGTGTTTGGCGGAAAGTCATCAGCACCTGTCCAAGGAGTCAATGGCAGGAAACAAGCCAGCCAATGCAGTCCTGCACAAAGGTAGCCAGTGGCTCCCCTGCCTCCTGCCGATTACAGCTCACCACCTCTTTTTCTCCCTATGCAGTTCTGAAACAGCTGGAAGAACTGCTGAGTGACATGAAAGCTGATGTGACTCGACTCCCAGCTACCATTGCCCGAATTCCCCCAGTTGCTGTGAGGTTACAGATGTCAGAGCGTAACATTCTCAGCCGCCTGGCAAACCGGGCACCCGAACCTACCCCACAGCAGGTAGGACCATTTTCTTCTTGACACCACCTCTTGGAATTCTGACTCCTCGGGTCTCCTTCTCTAGGTAGCCCAGCAGCAGTGAAGATGCAGACTGATACCACCTCCACCGCTGAGCAGTGACCTTCCTCACTTTCTCTTGTCCCAGCTTCTCCCCTGGGGGCCTGAGAGACCCTCACCTTCCTTCTGCCCATCTTCCATGTTGTAAAGGAACAGCCCCAGTGCACTGGGGGAGGGGAGGGAGTGAGGGGCAGTGGTGCCCTTCCTGCAGAAGAGACATGCAGCAGTAGCGCTGGCGCCATCTGCAGGAGCTGGCGGGCTGGCCTTCTGGACCCTGGCTTCTCCCCACTGTAACGCCTGTTACACACAAACTGTTGTGGGTTCCTGCCAGGCTTGAAGAAAATGATCTGAATTTTTTCCTCCTTTTGGTTTTATTTTGTTGGTTTATTTTGTGTTTTCTTTTCTCCTTTTTGGGGGGTATTCAGAGTGGGCTGGGCCCCTGGGCGAGACACAGCTACCTCTGTTGGCATCTTTTTAATACCAGGAACCCAGCGGCTCTAGCCACTGAGCGGCTAAATGAAATAAAGTGGAAAAAAAAAAAAAGGAAAAAACCAAAAGCATAAAAAACCACAGCAAATTTCTTGATGAAAATTGAAAATAAAAGTTTCCTTGTATTTTAGTGCTCTGGTTCAGTGTGGGTGTAGGTGCAGG